TAAATCCAACCACAGTCCCTGGACAAAGGGCTTAACAGGTATCCCAAACACTAAATGACTATCTAACAAAACTAGTCACAACATAATCAAAGAGATGTGTAATTCGCAAAAAACTGCGAAGTCACTGCCCTCATCCACGACTAGTGGATACTCAACCACTTCAGTTTCCCGCGACAGTCCATGATCTTCCTCCAGCAGCAATGAACAATCCCTGCACAGTGAACAAAAAAAGTTGATATGTGAAAAAAGTTCAAATATGTGAAAGAGTGGGCTTGTATTGAGGTCTGACTCCGTATTGCACCCATGGTTCCGAAGGTGGCCAGCCCTCTGTCCACCTGACTCAAAACGGGGTCACACGCCAGCCTCTCCCTTATCTTTTGGCATTAGAGGCTGGGAGGCCAGGAAGCGGGGCCTTAATCATCTCCAGGTTAAGCATAGCGAGCTCCAAAAAGCCCTCAGAGTCCTGCCCTTCTGAAGACTCTAAGGCCCGCCCTCAAGGACCCTCACCGCCCCCCACCTGCCACTCGGCACCCCAAGGGAGCCGCTCCAGCTGCATCCGCTCCTCCCGGCACCCCCATCTAAAAATGTGTTCGCGCCCGCACTTTCAGCACTCCCAGATGACAAAACGCTGTGTTTGTGTATAAGTGAAAGCCACTCGCGCCAGTCACTTCCAGTTTACAAAGCCTTCTCTCTGGAGGTTATCCCTACCCGCTTTACCTTTAGGGTCTTGGCGGGAACAAGTTCCCGCTGCCAGTGCCGTGTCGAATCGGCGGATGCTGTTCAAAGAGAGAGACTTTAAAAATAATTTTTAAAAATACATTGCCCTTTTAAGTCCTACGGATTTATTGTATTTTATTTGTGTTCGAAAGTCCGCTAATTCCCAATGTGGAGGGTTGGGGATGTTTCCCTTAGCGCCTCTGGGACGCTGTCCCTAAGGCCTTATTCCATGTTGAATCTGACGCTCTCAATGTCCAGGCTCGGCTGCGGCGTGGGGACCGAAAAGGGGCGGGGTGGGTCGGACGGCAGTTTAATTACGTCCCCGGGAACTGCGCCGATTTGGACTTTTGGCACTTGGACCTATGCTTTAAAAAGAAAAAAGTGTCATTGGCGTGGAGTGGGGCTAGTGGAGGGTGAGGTGAATGCGCCGTTTGGAAACCACAGGACAGTGAACGTTTCGTCTCTCCCAGCGAGACTCTCCCGCGGGCCCGGCGGCCGCATCGGGAGCCCGGCGGAAACATGGCGGCGCCCGGAGGCCGGGGCCGCAGCCTCTCCGGCCTGCTCCCCGCGCAGACCTCGCTAGAGTACGCCCTGCTCGACGCCGTTACCCAGCAGGAGAAGGACAGCCTGGTCTACCAGTATCTGCAGAAGGTGGACGGCTGGGAGCAGGACTTGTCAGTACCCGAGTTTCCGGAAGGTGAGGGGCTGGCGTCGGGGTGGGGGCCCCTCAATCATTGTAATTTATTTTATGTAAATTTCAGGATTAGAATGGCTGAACACAGAAGAACCTATTTCTGTCTACAAGGATCTATGTGGAAAAATAGTCGTCCTTGATTTCTTCACCTACTGCTGCATAAACTGTATTCACCTATTGCCTGATCTCCATGCATTAGAACACACATACTCTGATAAAGGTATCTGCTCTTTAATTAGTTTCTAACAGACTATAATGTTTAACATATAATTTTTTCCTTTCAGATGGTCTTCTTATTATTGGTGTTCACTCGGCTAAGTTTCCAAATGAAAAAGTCCTGGATAACATTAAGAGTGCTGTTCTTCGATACAACATCACCCACCCTATGGTTAATGATGCAGATGCCAGCCTTTGGCAAGAACTAGAAGTTTCCTGCTGGCCAACTCTAGTCATACTTGGACCTCGTGGAAACATGTTGTTTTCTTTGATTGGAGAGGGACACAAAGATAAATTATTTTTATATACTTCAATTGCTTTAAAGTATTACAAAGACAGGGGGCAGATCAGAGATAATAAAATTGGAATAAAACTCTATAAAGATTCTTTGCCACCTTCACCATTGCTATTTCCTGGCAAAGTAACAGTAGACCAAGTTACTGATAGATTGGTAATAGCAGACACTGGACATCATAGAATTTTGGTCGTTTGGAAGAATGGACAAATTCAATATAGCATTGGAGGTAAAACTTGCTTCTGATTACGATAGATAACGCTTCTTAAGTGGCAAATTTTATCTTATTTTAGGACCCAACCCTGGAAGAAAAGATGGAATATTTTCAGAATCAACTTTTAATTCTCCACAGGGTGTAGCCATAATGAATAATATCATATATGTGGCAGACACTGAAAACCACCTTATAAGAAAGGTAATTTTCATTTTAAATTTGTTTTAATACTTATTGCATAAAACCATCCTTTGAATTTCTATAGATTGACCTAGAAGCTGAGAAGGTGAGCACTGTAGCTGGTATTGGAATTCAAGGTACAGATAAAGAAGGTGGAGCAAAAGGAGAACAACAACCCATTAGTTCCCCTTGGGATGTAGTTTTTGGAACATCAGGTATGTGAACTTTTGATATTAAATGTAAAGGTGTATATAATAATAATGATTTATTTTTATAAAGGTTCAGAGGTCCAAAGAGGTGACATTTTATGGATAGCCATGGCAGGGACTCATCAGATATGGGCACTCCTGCTGGACTCTGGCAAACTGCCAAAGAAAAAGTAAGTGACAGCCTCTCTCTTTGAGTAGACTGGTTGACTCCACCTATGAACTTGTCTTTTTCAGTGAGTTAACAAAAGGAACCTGCCTTAGGTTTGCTGGAAGTGGAAATGAAGAGAATCGAAACAATGCCTATCCTCACAAGGCAGGTTTTGCCCAACCTTCAGGCCTTTCCTTGGCCTCTGAAGATCCCTGGAGCTGCTTGTTTGTAGCAGATAGTGAGAGCAGTACAGTGAGAACCGTTTCACTGAAAGATGGAGCAGTGAAGCACCTCGTAGGAGGAGAAAGAGACCCCATGGTAATGACAGTCACTCTTGCACAGTGCGCTCGTGCTGTTTCTTTTCTTTTAAAAAAAATTAAAGAATTTATTTGCTTTTGGTGATGTTGATGGAGTAGGAATCAATGCAAAGCTTCAACACCCCCTTGGAGTAACATGGGACAAAAAAAGGAATTTACTTTATGTTGCAGACTCCTACAATCACAAGGTGAGTCGTGACAGAATTATATAATATCTTGCAGTTATATAAGTTTTTGTTCTTTCTTTTTTAGATTAAAGTTGTGGATCCAAAAACAAAAAACTGTACAACATTAGCAGGAACTGGAGACACAAATAATGTTACCAGTTCCAGTTTTACAGAGTCAACTTTTAATGAACCAGGAGGCTTGTGTATTGGAGAGAATGGAGAATTATTATATGTAGCAGACACCAATAATCATCAAATTAAAGTGATGGATTTAGAAACTAAAATGGTATCTGTGGTAAGTAATTTTAAAATATAAGTTAAAGAATGGTGTTTTAATAACAGATTTTCTTATTTCCTAGCTCCCCATCTTCAGATCTGAAAATGCTGTGGTAGATGGCCCGTTCCTAGTAGAAAAACAGAAGACATTACCCAAACTACCTAAATCTGCTCCAAGCATTAGGCTTTCCCCCGTGACTGCGTGTGCTGGCCAGACTCTTCAGTTCAAACTCAGATTAGACCTCCCATCAGGATCAAAGCTAACTGAAGGAGTATCCAGTTGCTGGTTTCTAACAGCTGAAGGTATGAGTATAAGCTTGCAAATACTAATACATACAGTCTTAATAATTTCATTTTTGATTTTTAGGCAATGAATGGCTACTTCAAGGACAGATAGCAGCTGGAGATATAGAGAACATTTCCAGTCAACCAACAATTTCACTACAAATTCCTGATGATTGCTTATCACTTGAAGCCATTGTATCTGTCAGTGTGTTTCTTTATTACTGTAGTGCAGACAGCAGTGCTTGTATGATGAAGGCAATTTTGTTCAGTCAGCCTTTACAAATAACGGATACACAGCAAGGTTGCATAGCTCCAGTAGAGCTCAGGTATGTATTTTAGCCAGCCAGCTAGCTAGCAACCCATTGCCACCACCTACTGTCTCCCATCCTGACTATCACTGTAATTTAAGGAAAGAAAACTTCAGTTCTGCCTCTGGATACCAAGATGCCCATTGCTCAGTTCAGACAACTGATATTAAAATAAAGCTATGCTCCTTACTTACTTCTTTTATTATAAACAAATTCCTTTGCTTTGGCTGATACTAGCTGAGTCATTGATCATCATTGGTACCATGATATTGTAATCTATGCTGCTATTTGGCACAAGACTGAAGTTCACACTACAGTAGAGAATACTATAAGATAATTTGCAATAAATACTGATAATAATAATACCAGATATTTTAACTAACTTTTTCTACCTTTATTAATAGCAATCAGCACACTTGAATGTGTAAATTTCACAGTAACTTTAGGCAGAACTTAAGCTCCAGGCCACATTTGTATAAGAACACCAAGTATTCAAGGCATAAAGTCTGTTGTAAGCCAAAAAAAAGTCTTTTCATCACTGTAGAAGCTTAAGGAGTACATCAGTGGTAAATACGATCTTTATTCTCTTCTGTGGTTTTCTCAGTTGAGATATTTTTAAAAGAGAGTTTTGATCTATTTTTATTATAAATTATTTGTTATTTAACATACCATTATGAATGCCTTAAAACTTTGTACAGATAAAGTTGGACATAGAATCTCTAAGGACTGACTCCTTTAACTGTTTTTGAGTGACTACATTACCAGATAATGAATGAGTCCCCAGAAATATTATGACTTTCAAGGAAAAAGGGACTTTAGGACACATTACTTAGTGTCTGTGATAAATAATTTATTGTGACAGCTAAATCTGATGGTTACATATCTTGTTTTGGAAATGTACATTTCACTTGTAAGCATTAAATGCAGATTTGTTGAGTTTAGGTTTTGAGGTTTTTTTCGTTCCCATATTCAGAATTTAAATTATGATCATTTATTGTGATGTTTTTAAAAATCACTTTTAAGCCTTAAAAGTGAAATTTTCAGTGTGAGGTGCTTTCATGCTATTAATAGATACAGTATATCCTAATATATTAGTCTTCAAAATATTAAGGCCGAAACAGTGATTTAATGATACTATTTTTTAATTTTTGTTGTTTTTTATCCCTAAAAAAAGATATTGGAAAGGTTTTTTTTCTATTGTCATAATTTATAACTACTTAAAAGCCTAATCTTGTTTTCCTTAAGACCTATTCAACATGTTTGTGATTTAATCAGCTTACAAGGGTTTAAAAACATCAGGTGAACCATGTTTATTTATTCAGTAAATATTTATAGACAATATGGCATAATATGCTTCCCTTCCCTGTAAAAACAGTGCTAAATTTGAAGTGTAATCTTTTTTAAACATCATTGTCTATTTTTAATTTTGTTTGAAATGTAGTATTAGTTTGTTTTATTCATAAGGTTAGCTGAATCTCTGAAGTAAGGATGTATAAATCATGACATTGATTTAATTAGTCATCTACTGAAGCTACTTTTAAAGAGAAATATAGATATAAAATTAAAAGGAATCCTGTTTAAAATTATATGTAATTACCTCATAAACCTTTTCTCTCCACAAGCAATCAAAAAAATGAAATGTTCTGTAATAAAAGGGTGTATAACATACTCTCTTTTATGAGAATAGGCCTTAGTTATTTTATTTTATTTTTGAGACGTAGTCTGGCTCTGTAGCCCAGGCTGGGAGGGCAGTGGCGCGATCTTGGCTCACTGCAACCTCTACCTCCTGGGTTCAAGAGATTTTCCTGCCTCAGCCTCCCAAGTAGCTGGGATTACAGGCGTACACCACCATGCCCAGCTAATTTTTTTGTGTTTTTAGTAGAGACAGGGTTTCACCATGTCAGTCAGGCTGGTCCCAAACTCCTGGCCTCAGGTGATCCGCCTGCCTCTGTCTCCCAAAGTGCTGGGATTACAGGTGTGAGCCACCTTGCCCTACTGGCCTTAGTTAATTTTTAATCTCATTTGACTTATTATGTTTCTCATTTCTAGATGGACAGGATGAGAATATTTTGGCCCAATCATTTTCTGTTTAAGGACTTAAACAATTTCACACTCTAAATGAAGTATATACAATTTTAATTTACTAATTTAGAAATATCTGAGTTTATTTTTCAATATAATATACAAACACAGTGTTTGTTATACATGTTCATGTACAGTGAAAATGCAAAGGCATTTTTTAGACTCTATTCCCCTTCATTTGTCTAGACAGTTTTAGGTTAGCCTTAGCTTATACTTTTCTTGACTTTCAAAATACAGTTTTATTGAACATTCTTATTCTTACCCACTGCCAGTCTGCATTGTTTTTTACATTAAAAGTATTATTTATAGTAGACTAATATGATTTTGAATAAAATCACACTTAAGCAATATAGATAGGTTCCTAGAATTTATGACGAGGATAAACCTCTCACATAAGAGGAAGCACTAGAAAGTTTATTTTTAAAACTTGTTGATCCATATTCTATAAGGACTAATGCATATTTTTTATCTTTTGCTTTTCTTGTTGGATAAATTATTATGTCCAGTGATAGTTTAAAAAGAACAAGATTTTAGTGTAAGTCACCTCACTTGAAATGCCAGTAATGTGGTATTACACACATTTTATATAATACCTGGAATCTTTGCCCTAAATTATTCTGCTGGTTTGTCGCTATTTTTTTCCTCTCCTCTTTATTATTTCACAAATGGTAGAATTTCTTGATATGATTCTTGTAAAGAGTTTAGCTTATCTTGAACATTCTGTCTTAAGCAAATATTTAACAAGAGAAAACTTTGTAGTTTAATCACCCATAAGTGTAACTTTAGCAAAATTCAATGACTATGAAAAATAATTTTTTTCTTAACTGTTCTAATAATATTTAGTTATAATATTATCAAACCTTCAGAAAGTTATAAATCCTAACAGCCAGAAAAAAAAATTTACTATGTGTATATTTATATAGGTGTGTGTATACACAAAGATTAAGAATTATTCATGATTCTTTTATGGCCAATATACTTTTGAGCTTGTATAACTGAGATAAGTTACTCTTTGCTTGTTTTTCTGTAGTTGGAAAATTTAGGAAGTTATTAAAAATACATATCTCTATAATGTAATAGTTTTCTGCCTGCACAAAGTTTACTATTAATTTATGTCTACCAGTTAAAAATACGATAGTTAGATTTGGCATCACGTTTAACCACAATCATCAAAATCTACTTAAATTCTATAGTTAACAGTTACATAAGAATATATGCAGAGGGAAAATGTCAATAGTTCTTGTGAATGAAGGAATTATGGATGTTTTTATTTTAATTCTACTTTGCTGTTTTTTTTTTCTTTTCAGTGAGCAATCTGTTATTTTTAAAATCACGGTGGGGGGAAACCCATAAAGTTTAAAGAGTTAAAGTTAACTGAATCGTAAGCACTTATATAATAACTTTTTAAAAGTCATTTTTATTACCAGAGCTCAGAACATTGTTTGGAGTCCTTTGATCTACCGGTTCTCTTAAGTACGTGATTTCGTGAAGATAGCAATGGTTATGGCTTTTTTGTTCTGTTATTTTTATTGTGTAACGTAGTGTAGTGGTTAAGAGCTTGGATTTTGCAGTAACTTGGATTCTAATCCTTTAAAATGGGGCTGATATACCTGCCTCATATTCAATGAAATATTGTGTGTACAGCACTTAGTAATTAATGAAACTGGTAATTATTAGCTTAGTTACTGTAATGATAATTTGGGACCATAAACACATATCACCCTACATTTTCTTTGCAACTACAATTTGTGAAGGAAAATCTCCCACTAACTATTGGTTATGTTAATATTCTTCATAGAGTTGGGTTCAAGAAGAGAAATGTTTTATAATGAAGCATATAACTATTTTATAAACAACATTGTAGTTATAAAGAAGCATGCCTATAGTGTTATTAAAAATTTTTTGTACGACTTTCTGGAGCTACAAGTAATGAACTTGCTTTGAGAGGGTCCAGACATACTCATCCTGAACCACATTCCTACAACATATGCCCAACAACCTGCACCAGAGTACTTATATCTTAACCAAAAAGTTTCACTTCAATGGTGGTGCTTCACAAAATCTTCAAAGTGCTTTCATGTGTATTGCCTCATTTGAGCTTCAAATAACCTTATAAATCGGGCAGGTAGATGTTAGTTTACAGAGGAGGAGACAGCTTTGGAATAGTGGTGACGTATCTGAAGAATAGAAAACCGGAATAGTGCTCGATGCCTGAAGTGGTGCCTGGCGCCAGCAGATGTTCACTTCTGTCAAACAAGGGGAAGTAGTGGTGGAGCCTTTATTCAGGCACGGGTCTCCTCATTCCTAACTCCAAGATGCAGAGGGAAAACGAACTGCTCAATTAAGAGTTCTTCCATGGACACTTTCTTAAGCCTTCACATAAAATAACAAGAATAATAGATATTTATTGAGTAGATATTTATTGAGTTCTTTCTATTTTCCAGCACTCATCTATTAAGTGCTTTTATGTATTAACTCATTTAATCCACACAACAACCTTATGTGAGAAATACCATTTTTCCTTATTTGATTGGTGAAGAAGCACACAGAGAGGGTAAGCATAATCAAATACACCAGCATAACCAAAATCACACATTTAGCGAGTGGCAGGGCCTGGATGGGAGTCTGTTCAACTCTCTGCTGTATTGCCTCTTAAAGTAGGTTTTCTTAAAACATAAATCTTTCATAACTTTATATATTTATAGTAACTTAATCCAAAGAACCCCAAAAGTACTAGCAATGATTGTTTCTGCAATTTAAATAAATCCATTTAATTATACAACTTTGCATTATATACTGTTATTCAGACCTTGGAACAGTCTATAATTGTTTGTCAAAAGATTTTATGTACTACTTTTTCTTAATTTCAGATATTATCCAGAGTTTTTCTTGGCAGATGGATGTATTAAAAAAATAGCTTTCCAGTGTTAGTTCTCAACAGTGCTGTTTCAAAAGTTGTTTTAAAAGTTCTAACGGTTGGTCTTCAAAACGTAATTAAGACCTTATCATAAAGAGCCTTTTGCACAGGACTATCTCAAACCCTAAGAAGCTATTCATATTTAAGAAAATTTTGTTGTATTAAATATTAGTCCAAGTGAGCTCTGGAAATACAGTCTTCTGCTTTCTTGTTTCATAAATAACACTGGTATGCAGACCCCTCCCCATGACTCAAATATTAATATATGCAATTCTGTTACAGTAAAGTTTTCACCATGGTCAACCTATTCCAGCATTAGGTACTTTTTGTTGTTGTTGTTTTGTTTTTTTTTTTTTTTTTTGAGATGGAGTCTCACTCTGTCACCCAGGCTGGAGTGCAAGGGTACAATCTCAGCTCACTGCAGGCTCCACCTACCGGGTTCAAGTGATCCTCCTGCCTCAGCCTCCCAAGTAGCTGGCGCTCACCACTACTGGTGCCCACCACAATGCCCGGCTAATTTTTGTACTTTTAGTAGAAACAGGGTTTCTGTTGGCCAGGTTGGTCTCGAACTCCTGACCTCATGTGATGCGCCTGCCTTGGCCTCCCAAAGTGCTGGGATTACAGGCGTGAGCCACCGTACCCAGCCTAGCATTAGGTACTTTGTTTTGTTTTGTTTTGTTTTTGTTTTTTTTGAGATGGAGTTTTGCTCTTGTTGCCCAGGCTGGAGTGCCATGGCAACACAGCCTCCACTTCCTGTGTTCAAGCAATTCTCCTGCCTCAGCCTCCTGAGTAGCTGGGATTACAGGCGTCTGCCACCACGCTTAGCTGATTTTTTGTATTTTTAGTGGAGATGGGGTTTCGCCATGCTTGCCAGGCTGGTCTCGAACTCCTGACCTCAGGTGATCTGCCTGCCTTGGCCTTCCAAAGTGCTGGGATTACAGGCGTGAGCCGCTGCGCCCAGCGCACTAAATACTATTAAAAGGAATTAAGCAAAATGCTACGTACCAATGATTATGATTCATGATCACCTAAACACAGAATGCAGACTTAACTTTTCATTCTTAGTGTGCTAATTAAGTAGTAGTATGGTGCAGTAAGGAATTTTGTTAATTTTGTTATAAACTCCCTCTCCTGAAATCCGTAAGGAAATGTGATAATAAGAAAGTGATAATAGTGTCATATTTTAAAAGTAGAATCCACTGTTAAGCACCAAGATTACCTTTTCTTCCCCCTGTGGCACAGTTTATTTAAATGAAGTATTAGCAATAATCATGTCACTATTTTGTCCTGAATAATTAAGAGTTTGCTTTTTTCCCATGTCTTTGCAATAGGATAATATAAAGAATAGTATTAAAAGTCAGAGGCTTTACTAATCTACCTATATGTATTCCATGGCTAACAAACCCTGGCCCCTTTACATATGAGCTCTGGAGGTTCGCCTGGCTGCCTCAGGCTTGCAGAAGGCTGCCCCAATCACAGAGCCTGGGTAAGGTGGAACAGGAGGCAGCCCCACTCGGCTTTTCTGATTGCATCCCACCTGTTTCTGAGTGTGTTGGTTTGGTTTAATTCTTTTCAAGGGTTGGAGTTGGAAAGTGAAAACCCTAGACACTTGCTGTGGAATGTTTGCCTGGTTGTATTGGTGTGTCCCTCTTCTTCACTGGCATGTCGCTTTCAAGTGTACCAAAGGACATTTTGTTCTGTTGAAAGCCACAGGACCAAAAGGAAAATATTGCAACTATTTGCAAACATACTTCCCTACCTGTACAAGCAGCCATATACTAAAAAGCACTAAACAAGCACAAATGAACACTAAATAGCCTTATACCAAAAAGCATTCTTGTAACTGTCAGGGCATGGTATGAATTCCTTCCTCTTTAAGCAGCAACTTACCACAGGCTTGGTGGCTTTAAGTAATATAGCATTAAGCAAATGGTCAGTTATTTTTTAATGTTGAAAACTTCCAAGTGTGAATAATACGGACATAGTTTACTACCTTTTGCTTTTAATATACCTGGTTATCTATTTCCATTTGAAATAAAATGAAAGGAGACCTCAAACTGATGCTGAGAAGTAGACAAAATCAGCTCTCAGACTTAACTCTCCCCAATTAAAATAGTTTTTTTTTCCCTTCCCATTTTTTTGTTTTTAAGAGATAGGGTCTTGCTGTGTTGCCCAGGCTAGAGTGCAGCAGTGACATGATCATAGCTCACTGCAGCCTGGAACTCCTGGGCTCAGGATCCTTCTGCTTCGGCCTCCTGAGTAGCTAAGACCACAGGTGTGTGCCACCACACCTGGCTAATTTTTTTAAAATTTTTTGTAGAGATGGGGACTTGCTATGTTGCCCAGACTGGTCTCGAACTCCTGGCCTCAAGCCACCAACCTCTCAAATTGCTAGAATTACAAGCATGAGCCACCACACCTGGCCTGTTATTCCTTCTTTATCTAATGTGTGCTAAGCTTGTGAAAAATATATGTTGAGGTAAATAGGGCAAAACATTAGTTGATAAATTATGCTAATTAATGGGAAAAATAGACATGTTCCTCTCTGAACATTTAGAAGGACTCTGCCCTACAACTATCTTCTGTTTTTAGAATTTGTAGTCACTGTTCTTAGTGCCACTGGAAATATATTCATTCTTTGAGCATGTACAGGGTGGGCTCCCTGTTGTATTTATTACACTTTTCAAAATGCCAGCAAGTTTTTGTTTGTATAGAGTTGGAATGTATTGTTCGTGCATGCCTGTGATATTCATCATCAAAATATACCTGTAAAAAATAAACTACTGCTTCCTCTCCACAGCTTAGGCCTCCCTCTTACTAAAAACAATAGTAGTTTCTGTAGAAGTTTCAGTGAGAAATTATGGTTATATAAATAACAGATATGGCAGAACAATTTTGTTGTAGTATTTTTTTCCGTAGCATTTCTTAATAATAGCTCAGTTTTTAAAGGAGGGGAACAATACCCCATGAGTTCAAATTAATTTTCTCTACTTTGAGGTATACCTTCCTAATTATATTTTACATAGGCTGTTTTTTTTAAGTTTAAATTCTCACTGTTAAGTTGCATTGAGAGACAATTAGAAATGTTGTAATTGTCATATCTTTACATGTGGATTATGAACAAATGAAAGTTTGCTGTGTGATTGCAGTTTTAAATTATAACATTTCATAAATATGTCAATTTTAGAAACTCAAACTCTTTCCCATCTTTTGTATGGATAAAGTTTATGGTTTCATTTCTGAGAATAGAGTTGGTCTGCTGTGCTAACTTCATGTTTCTTATTCCAAAGGCTTGATTATATTTTTTTCTCCAGTGATTAAAAATGCAGCGAAAATCCAATCTACAAGTTCATATATTGGTATTTCTAGACATAGTCTAGTTCTAAAAGAATGTACTTGGTGTGCATTTTTAAGTGTTTCATGTAGACAGATTAATATATTTTTGTACAACATTGTATTTCTACATTTATTTCAAGACTGTACTTTTCAGTGACTTTTTCAAGTGCATGTGTTAACAGAAGATTGTTTGGAACGAGAGTGCAGTGGCTTCTTTACTAGCAAAGAGAAGTGTAATACAAGTGATCATAGAAGGTGAGAATGTGTTTATACTGTATATGGAAACCTAATGCCTCTTTTCTAAAGCTTTGTACATTTTTTTCGTGAAATAGATTAAATATTTTCTCTCTAAAACCATGTTTCTGTTTTAATGTGCTTTCTAAGTA